TGCAGCCTTGTGAGACTAAGCAGAGGACCCAGCTAAGCTGTTCTCTGGCTCCTGACCTGGAACCTGTTAGATAACGTTTGTTTTTTGTTTTTTTTGAGACGGAGTCTTGCTCTGTCACCAGGCCGGGTGCAATGGCACAATCTCGGCTCACTGCAACCTCCACCTCCTGGGTTCAAGCAATTCTCCTGCCTCAGCCTCCCGAGTAGCTGGGACTATAGATGCCGTGCCACCATGCCCAGCTAATTTTTTATTTTTAGTAGAGACGGGGTTTCACCATATTGGCCAGGATGGTCTCTCTCGACCTTGTGATCCACCCACCTCGGCCTCCCAAAGTGCTGGGATTACAGGCGTGAGACACCGCGCCCGGCCGATAATGTTTGTTTTAAGCCTTAAATTTGTGGTAACTTGTTACACAGCAGTAGAAAATGAATACTCCCAGAATTCCTGAAAAAACACTGGGGCCCTCAGGCATGACCCCTCTACATTATGTGCTACCTAGGAAAATCTGGGCCTGGGCCCAGGACACAGAACTTGGTGAACGAGGCCAGAGGGTGTGCCACACACCTCCAGTGGGCACTCTGGACTTCAAGGTAGAAGAGGTCCTGGCTTTCAAAGCAAATCGTGTGCCCCACCTCCCCGCGCCTGCCTGCCTCTGCAAATGCCTGTCAGTTCGACCCTCAGAGATGGGCGAAGCCTGGGGAATTACAGACTGCCAGAAGTAGATCACGAAGTCCACCACCTGAATCTCGGCGTTTGGCACCGTGCCTGGTACACAGTGGACGCCCAACAAACGGCTTGCTTGCAGAACAGAAAGAGCCCTCGAGTGCGCGTCTGCTGGCCCCCTCTTTGTGCAGAAGGGAAAAGGGAGACTGGGAGGGCCGGGGACCTGCGGGGCCCCGCCGCGGGTCAGAGCTGGGCCTCCGGCCAAGCGCCATCCCGGGCCCAGGCGGAGGGGGCGCTGCGGCGGGAGGCCGCGGCGGGCGGTGGCGGCGGGCCGGGGGCGGAGCGATGGCGGGGCCGCCCCAGTGAGTGAGCGAGCGAGCGCCGCGCGCGCCGCCGCTGCCACCTCCGCTGCTCGGCCCGGTCCCGGAGTGGCCCGGCCGGCCCGCGGGGCGCGGAGCCGAGGCCCGCGGCTGGCTGCATGAAGGACTGCGAGTACCAGCAGATCAGCCCCGGGGCCGCCCCGCTGCCCGCCTCCCCGGGGGCGCGCCGTCCCGGCCCCGCCGCGTCCCCGACTCCGGGCCCCGGGCCCGCGCCGCCCGCCGCCCCCGCCCCGCCGCGCTGGAGCAGCAGCGGCAGCGGCAGCGGCAGCGGGAGCGGGAGCCTCGGCCGCCGCCCACGGCGCAAGTGGGAGGTGTTCCCGGGTCGCAATCGCTTCTACTGCGGCGGCCGCCTCATGCTGGCCGGCCACGGCGGCGTCTTCGCGCTCACGCTGCTGCTCATCCTCACCACCACCGGCCTCTTCTTCGTCTTTGAGTGAGTTCCGCTGCCTCGGCGCCCCCTCCCAGGTCTGCTGATCTCTCTCCATCTCTCGTTCTAGCTGTCCCTACCTGGCTCGCAAGCTGACCCTTGCCATCCCCATCATCGCTGCCATCCTCTTCTTCTTCGTCATGAGCTGCCTGCTGCAGACAAGCTTCACCGACCCTGGGATCCTGCCCCGGGCCACTGTCTGTGAAGCAGCCGCCCTGGAGAAACAGATCGGTGAGGTTTCTACTCCCAGCTGAAGCTGGGTCCATTCCCCATCTTTCTCTCCTCCTTCCCTCAGACAACACAGGCAGTTCTACATACCGGCCACCCCCTCGGACCCGGGAGGTGCTGATCAACGGGCAGATGGTGAAGCTGAAGTACTGCTTCACCTGCAAGATGTTCCGGCCACCCCGAACCTCACACTGCAGTGTCTGCGACAACTGTGTGGGTGAGTAGGAGGCAGCAGGGAGGGATGCAGGGACACTAACCCATCGCCCCTTGCCCTTGTCCAGAACGATTTGACCATCACTGCCCCTGGGTGGGCAACTGTGTGGGGAGACGGAACTATCGCTTCTTCTACGCGTTTATTCTCTCCCTCTCATTCCTGACGGCCTTCATCTTCGCCTGTGTGGTCACCCACCTGACGTTGCGTGAGTTGTGGGTGAGGGCAGTGGGGAGTGGAGAGCTTGTCCTCTCCTGTTTCTTTCTCCCCAGGCGCTCAGGGAAGCAACTTCCTCTCCACTCTGAAGGAGACACCAGCAAGATATCCTTTGTCAGCTAGAGGACACTCCAGTGCTCCACCCATTGAAGTCCTTAACTGCCCTCACCGTGCTGGAGTTGGTGATCTGCTTCTTCTCCATCTGGTCCATTCTGGGCCTCTCAGGGTTTCACACGTACCTCGTCGCCTCCAACCTGACTACTAATGAAGACGTGAGTAAACCTGGAGCCACCCCTCATTCTAGGTACTTGACCTAGGCCTCCTTCCTGCTTGCAGATCAAAGGCTCGTGGTCCAGCAAGAGGGGCGGTGAGGCCTCTGTCAACCCCTACAGCCATAAAAGTATTATCACCAACTGCTGTGCTGTGCTCTGTGGCCCCCTACCTCCCAGGTAAGTGAGCGGGGTGCGGAAGAGGGGTAACAAGCCCTCATGTGTCTCCCTTGTGTTTTGGAAGCCTAATTGACCGGAGGGGATTTGTGCAGTCCGACACCGTGTTGCCCTCACCCATCAGAAGCGATGAGCCAGCCTGCAGAGCCAAGCCTGATGCCAGCATGGTAGGAGGCCACCCCTGACCACGGCTCAGTACTTGCCACCTGCTGGCCTGTCTGACCCTCCGCACTCACCTGCCGGGACCCTCCCTATTCCATCCAAGGGAAGCAGAACTGCCAAAGACTCAAGTCTTTTCATATTTATTTCCCATCCTGCGTGGCTTTCCCTGAACTGTTCCGTGGCTGTGCCCTCTGCTCCCCAAACCCAGGTTCCCACAGCCTTGGGCCCTAGGTACCCCAGCTGATCAGTGCCAGGAGAGACCAGAGCCTCTGGAGGCTACCCAGGGGACCACACCAAGTCCTTGCCTGTGCCGGGCGAGCCCTGTGTGAGTGAGGCTGTGAACTGAGCGTGAGGCCTCCCAGGTGGGGGAACTGCTTGGGCCTTGCTGAGCCAGGGTCCTCAGGGTGAAGCAGGACTGAGGAGTGGCCAGCTCTGGATAGCTGGCTGTGGAGAGGAAGCCTCCATGGGCTGCTTTGGTCTGTGGGCTCCTTCATTCCCTTGGTGATAATTTCCCTTTATTCTGTGGGATTTTTGGTGGGGTTTTCCCCCCTTTTTTATGGAGTTGGCCAATAGGATTGAGTTGGGGCTCCAGTAGAGAAGGCAGGGTTGGTGGTGGGTGGGGGCAGCCTGTATCAGACAAAGGTAAATCAGCCAGCCAGGCACCCACAGCCTCAGCTCCTGTGCAGTTCCTGGGCAGCACAGTGGAAGTGGGAGCCTGGTCCTTCCCCTGCCCATGGAGAGCTCTTTAAGGGATCCCAGCCTGCCCCTCCACTTCTCTCCCAAGCCAGGTCCCGGCATGGGTGGGTTATGCTCATGCTGGCAATACTTGAAACGGGTTTATTAATGCTGGGTATTTTGCACAATTTTATAGACCTCTTTTCTACATAGTCTTTTTTAAATGGAAGGAGAAAATGTCAGCCACATTACTGTCTGTGTAGTGCCAGGTGAAGGGTTATCAGAAGGCTGGTTGGTTTTAATAAGTTTATTCCAAGAGACCTTCTGGCTGGAATGAGTGAGAGTGTGTGTGCATGTGTGTGTGTGTTCATGTGTGCCCTGTATGAATGTGGCTGGCTCCCATATCCCCTGGGCTGCCCCCTGCCCCATCCCCTTTGAGTGTCAGAAGCACTCTGAGCCAAGGGGACAGGGGGCACGTGCACTGGTCACGAGAAAACCCTGGGCTCCCACTGGGGCTCAGCCCAGCCTCCTATCTTTCCTTCTTCTATGGACTTCAGACAGCCAGTGTCTGGGGACTCTGCCACTCTACCCCCAGCCCTACCCACCAGCCCCCAGGTGAGGCTTCCAGCTGGGACCTGCCCAGACAGGCTGAGCCTGGGCGTGGTGGGTGGGGTGATGGCTCTGGGGAGCGGCTGCCATCCTACAAGCCACACCCCCTCCTCTGAGCTCTGAATATGGGACCCAGTGCCAGGAGCTGGAAGACAAGGTGTTTCTGCCAAACGGGGACCTCCATCCAGAGAAAAGGAAGAAGGTGCAGGGTGGGCCAAGAGGCAAGTGAAGGTTGGCCTGAGTCTGGGCCGGAAACTCAGAGGATGTTTCTCCTCTGCTGGGAGCTGTAGTTTCTTATCAAAATAGATATTGTTCCACCATCCCCCTCCTTGGCCCTTCAAGTGGGCTGAAGCCCTTGGAAAGTGACATAGGAAGTCCCCAGATCTTGCCCTTCTCACTCCAGAGGCTAGTGGTCACAGACAGCTGGGAATGGCAGCCACAGAGGGTCCCCTCTGGGAGAAACAGCTTCACCCCAGCCTCAGGGCCCTGGGCCATCACTGCAGTGGCCCTGGGAGGTGAGGAAGAAGCTGGCTAGAGGAGGGGGCTCCCACCTACCTTTTATTTAAGCCAGTATTCTTTGTTCCTGCTTGTAATAAAACTTCAGTTTATAAGAGTTGCTTTGCTTTGGTTTGGTTTTTGTTTGCTTTTCCTTTGCTGAGGCCCCAACTGGGAGCCCTCTGTTCTTTCAGACAAATTTGGTTCTTTCCTGGGGAGACTGTGAGAAGGCAGGCAGCCCAGTGATCTGGCTACATTTTCCCTCACCTGGCTGGAGCTCTGTCCGCTGGAGGAAGAGCAGAGAGGGCTGCGGCTGAGCCCCCATGGGCACGTGAAAAGAGGCCATCCTGTCCCCTCTTTGTCCCCTCCACCTTCCCCTGCCTCAGGGGCTTGGAGACCCCCAAATTCTTCTTCCCTACTGCCTTTCCACTCCGATCCCCAATGAGTGCCCAGCTAAGAAAATGTTTGAGACAGTAGATTCCAGTTTGAGAGCCGGAGCTTCCCTGGCTACCACCTCCAACCTGGGCACCAGGGCCCAGCCAGACAACTCATAACACTGGCCCACCTCTCTGGTATCTCCCTCAGGAGGACACCTGTCAGGATTTTGCCATCTCCTGCACAGCCTGAGGGGAGCTAACAGGCCTCTTTGCAGAGGGTTAGCTGGTAAGACCGTTTCTTCCCTGTCGGCCAGCACTGCCCGCTCCCCTCACACACCATCTCATCCTCATCGCATGCCTCGCCAACCCCATGGAGCCCGTCCATCTGTCTGGTGTGTGGTGCGGTGTGTGTGCTGGTGGTGGTAGGGTCTCCAGGGACTCCCCGCTAAGCAGAAGGATCGGGATATAGGGCAAGGCTAAAAGCCCAGCCCCATTGTGGACTGAGGAAGTAGCTTCTCGCAGAGCAGCTCTCCAGCTGGAAGAGGAGGTGGAGGGTGAGGCTGGGGAGAGGATGGCGAACCTGCCCTGAGGTGCTTGGGTCTGTGCTGGTGGGGTCCTGGTATGCAGGGGCCACCGGTCACTAACACTCTTATGTCCTGGCTTTCTGTCCCCGCTGAGCTTTCTCTCACCCGCCCGTTTTCTCTCCTGCTTCATTGCCTGCTGCCTAAGCCTTGGCCCTTCTCTCGGGCAGAGGCAGGTGCTGTGGCAGCACCTCTCCCCACCACCGGGGCCCCTGCAGGCCGCCTCCCTCCTCCCAGGCCTGCTAACCCTCTCTCTTCTCCTTCTTTGCTGTCCTGCCGGGGATCTCCAGTGTGTGCGGGGGCTTAAGGACCTCCTGAGGACCGCTGCTCTCTGCCTCTCCAGGAATGGCCTGGGGGGAGCCAGGCACCCGGCACCTCCACCTGCCTAACCTGTGGCCCATCTGCCACCATCTGTGCCTACAGGGTCTGCCCCCCAGCCTGCCCGGCCTGTGTGCTCTCTAGGACCCCCATAGGGGGCAGGGGCTGGCCTCTTTGCCCCATTCCCGCTCCATGCCGGCCAGAGTGTAGAAAGCCATAACGCAGCCATCAGCACAATAATGTGACTCTACGCTGATATGCTCCCTCTCTCCTCCACTGACTTCCCCTTCCCGGATTTGTGAGGTGTCAAGACTAGGAATCTGGCCTTAGAGCCTGCCCCTCCACCCCCTCAGATCAGGCATAGCCATAGTCAAGCCCAGCAGGTTTCCTCAGGAGCTGTCTGGGGTGTTGATGGTGGATGACGCTGCTGAACAAGTTTGGTGACTGTTCTAAGCACAACTGGCTTGATACTGTTCCCACGGCCTGTCCACCTCCCACCCCCAACCCTCCACCAGAGTAGGTAGGATGTAGGGAGGGTGCGTGCCTCCTTTGCTCTAGGCACTGAGGGACCAAGCTAGCCGTGCACAGCCCCATACACTTCAGGGGACTAAAGGAAAGAGCTGAGCCAAGGAAAATCAGCTGAGCCCAGGGCTGGGGGCTGCTTGTCTGCTATCCTGTACCTTTTTTTTTTTTAACCAAAATAAAGATTCCCCTCTTCTTGCCATACCATTGGCTGTCTGGTGGCGCCTTTACTTTGGGGC